CGCGGAAGAAGGTCCGGCAGGCGCACGGCGGTGGCCCCGCGCCCCCGCGGCAGCAGTTGCGGTTCCCCAGCAGCCCCTTCTTGTTGACGAACTCCTGCAGCTTCAGTTCGAACACCCCAGAGCTCCAGACCTGCACGGGGGAGGGCGGGGGCGTGAGGACGCGGGTCCCGCCCGAGCTAGGGGGCGTGAGGCCTGGGTGGGGGGTGTGCGGAGAGCCTGGAAGGGCTCAGGGGCCGAGCGCGCTCGCTGCACGGCCGGCGCTGGGGTCGTCGCCCCCGGGATTCATCTTCCGGGCCGTGGCTGGCGCGGCCCGTGCCGCTGTCCGCCCCTCCCCGCGCGCTCCTGCCCCGCGCCCCGGCTACCCGTGAGACCCCGCGGGGCCGCGGCGCCCCCACCTGCCCGCCTACCTGACACAGCAAGGCCGAGAGCACCGCCAGGGCCAGCGCGCACCGACTGCCCATGCTGCTTCGCTCCACGCGCGAGCCTGGGGGGCCCCCACTTCTCTCCTTAGAACAGCGGCGGACGCGCGGGGGATCGATGGGCCACGGGGAGCGTGGGCAGAAAAGCGCCCTTGCCTCGCCCCAGACCGCAGGACCCAGGACTTCTTTCTTTAAAAGCCGGTCTCCGCCTCTTCCCAAGGCCGCGGTTCTTTATATCCGCCCTGCGAGGTCCCGCGGCAGCCCCAGGGATGCCCGAGGAAAGGCAGCTCTCGGGGGACAGCGCGGCGGCGGCGACTTTCGTTTTCCTCCTTCCTCCCAGCCCCCGAGGAGGTGAGGGTCGCCGGCTTCCTGGTTTTGTCTTGAGCTTCTTCGCAGGAGAGGGAGGGGGAGAAAGAGAAAGAGAGAGAGTCCAGAGATTGAGCTTAATTCCCAAGAGAGCTGCAGAGCTTCCTCCCGAGCCGATTAGAAAGCCGCGGTCTGGAAATCCCACGGGCAAGGCGATAATCCGGGGCCAGCGGCGCGCGCTGAGGGGACGGTCGGCGGCGGCGGGTGTGCGCGGCGGCCCCTGCGGATCGCGGCCCGGTGTCACTCGGCGGCGGCGGTCGTTCCGGGAGCACTCCGGGCTCCGATCTCCGGTGTCACAGCAAAGATCCGCGTCTTTCCGATGAATCCAGCCAATGCCATCCAGTACACACGCGCAGGACCGGAGGGGCCGGGCCGTGGGAGGAGGCTCTGCGCCGCGGCTGCCCGGGTTCCCCTGCGCTCTGCCCTCGGCCGGGTCGGGTCTCCGCGGGTGCGCGCAGAGGATCTGGCTCTCGCCGGCGCCTGCCGCCCTTATATTCAGCCGGCCGCCCGCATGGCTAATGAGATGCAAATCAGCAGCCCCCCAATCTGGCGAGAGCTGTCACAAAGGAGCCACTTTTCCAAACCCTCCTCTCAATGGATCGCCAAATGGTCAGTGAGCTGTAAAATGTGCAACCCTCCTCATAATTACTGATTAATTTATCTTTCTTTCCAGATCCTTTCCCGGAGTTCAGTTATGGGTGTGAGAGGTTTGCAAGGATTTGTGGGAAGTACCTGCCCACATATATGTACAGTAGTAAATTTCAAAGAACTGGCAGAGCACCACCGAAGCAAGTATCCTGGATGTACCCCTACCATTGTGGTTGATGCCATGTGTTGTCTCAGATATTGGTATACTCCAGAATCTTGGATCTGCGGTGGCCAGTGGCGAGAATACTTTTCTGCTTTGCGAGATTTTGTTAAAACTTTTACGGCAGCTGGGATCAAGTTGATATTCTTCTTTGATGGCATGGTGGAGCAGGATAAGAGAGATGAATGGGTGAAACGAAGGCTCAAGAACAACAGGGAGATATCCAGGATTTTTCATTACATCAAGTCACACAAGGAGCAGCCAGGCAGAAATATGTTCTTCATCCCCTCAGGGCTAGCTGTGTTTACACGATTTGCTCTAAAGACACTGGGCCAGGAAACTTTGTGTTCTTTGCAGGAAGCAGATTATGAGGTAGCTTCCTATGGCCTCCAGCATAACTGTCTTGGGATTCTGGGGGAAGACACTGATTACCTAATCTATGACACTTGTCCCTACTTTTCAATTAGCGAGCTCTGCCTAGAGAGCCTGGACACCGTCATGCTCTGCAGAGAGAAGCTCTGTGAGAGTCTGGGCCTCTGTGTGGCCGACCTTCCTCTTCTGGCCTGCCTCCTTGGCAACGACATAATCCCAGAGGGCATGTTTGAAAGCTTTAGGTACAAATGCTTATCGTCCTACACCTCTGTAAAAGAGAACTTTGACAAAAAAGGTAACATCATATTAGCTGTGTCAGACCATATATCGAAAGTTCTTTACTTGTATCAAGGTGAGAAAAAATTAGAAGAGATATTACCTCTGGGACCAAACAAAGCTCTTTTTTATAAAGGAATGGCATCATATCTTTTACCAGGACAAAAATCTCCATGGTTTTTCCAAAAACCCAAAGGTGTAATAACTTTGGACAAACAAGTAATATCCACGAGTTCAGACGCCGAATCCAGGGAAGAAGTTCCCATGTGTTCAGATGCTGAATCCAGGCAAGAAGTTCCCATGTGTACAGGCCCTGAATCCAGGCGAGAAGTTCCCGTGTATACAGATTCTGAACCCAGGCAAGAAGTTCCCATGTGTTCAGACCCTGAACCCAGGCAAGAAGTTCCCACGTGTACAGGCCCTGAATCCAGGCGAGAAGTTCCCATGTGTTCAGACCCTGAACCCAGGCAAGAAGTTCCCATGTGTACAGGCCCTGAAGCCAGGCAAGAAGTTCCCATGTATACAGACTCTGAACCCAGGCAAGAAGTTCCCATGTATACAGACTCTGAACCCAGGCAAGAAGTTCCCATGTATACAGGCTCTGAACCCAGGCAAGAAGTTCCCATGTATACAGGCCCTGAATCCAGGCAAGAAGTTCCCATGTATACAGGCCCTGAATCCAGGCAAGAAGTTTTAATACGGACAGACCCTGAATCTAGGCAAGAAATTATGTGTACAGGCCATGAATCCAAACAGGAAGTTCCCATATGTACAGATCCTATATCCAAGCAAGAAGACTCCATGTGTACACACGCTGAAATCAATCAAAAATTACCTGTAGCAACAGATTTTGAATTTAAGCTAGAAGCTCTCATGTGTACAAACCCTGAAATTAAACAAGAAGACCCCACAAATGTGGGGCCTGAAGTAAAGCAACAAGTAACCATGGTTTCAGACACTGAAATCTTAAAGGTATGTGTATCTGCCCAGCCAATATGCCATGAGAGAAATTCAGTTGTATTTAAATTTCAAACAGGTTGCTAGAACACATCACGTCCAAGCAGAAAGCTACCTGGTGTACAACATCATGAGCAGTGGAGAGATTGAATGCAGCAACACCCTAGAAGATGAGCTTGACCAGGCCTTACCCAGCCAGGCCTTCATTTACCGTCCCATTCGACAGCGGGTCTACTCACTCTTACTGGAGGACTGTCAAGGTGAGAATTGGTTGGTCCCTCTTAGTAAAGGTATGCATCTACTGACCCAACTCTTTTTCTTCAGATGTCACCAGCACCTGCCTAGCTGTCAAGGAGTGGTTTGTGTATCCTGGGAACCCACTGAGGCACCCGGACCTCGTCAGGCCGCTGCAGATGACCATTCCAGGTACAGGCAGCCTTTCTTTAAATGAACCACAGACAATAGTTAATGGACTTTTTTTCTTAACTAGGGGGAACGCCTAGTTTGAAAATATTATGGCTGAACCAAGAGCCAGAAATACAGGTTCGGCGCTTGGACACACTCCTAGCCTGTTTCAATCTTTCCTCCTCAAGAGAAGAGCTGCAGGCTGTCGAAAGCCCATTTCAAGCTTTGTGCTGCCTCTTGATCTACCTCTTTGTCCAGGTAATGTCCAGCTGCCCGTTCTAGTCACTGCAGCCTAACACTGGCCTTTCTCTGTCCTTTTCAGGTGGACACGCTTTGCCTGGAGGATTTGCATGCGTTTATTGCGCAGGCCTTGTGCCTCCAAGGAAAATCCACCTCGCAGCTTGTAAATCTACAGGTACAGACGTGACCAGTTAGTTGTCACTGCCCTACATTTTTGGTGTGTGTTCTGGTCTCCACAGCCTGATTACATCAACCCCAGAGCCGTGCAGCTGGGCTCCCTTCTCGTCCGCGGCCTCACCACTCTGGTTTTAGTCAACAGCGCATGTGGCTTCCCCTGGAAGACGAGTGATTTCATGCCCTGGAATGTATTTGACGGGAAGCTTTTTCATCAGAAGTACTTGCAATCTGAAAAGGGTTATGCTGTGGAGGTTCTTTTAGAACAAAATGTGAGTTCACAGACACCTACCTTTCACCAGAATCACATCTCATTTGCATCTGGTCTGTTTGCAGAGATCTCGGCTCACCAAATTCCACAACCTGAAGGCAGTCGTCTGCAAGGCCTGCATGAAGGAGAACAGACGCATCACTGGCCGAGCCCACTGGGGCTCACACCACGCAGGTGGGAAAGGGCCAGGTGCCTCTAGAAGCCCCCTTACTAATCTTCTGACTATGTGTTCCCACAGGGAGGTGGGGAAGACAGGGCTCCAGCTACCACAGGACGGGCTCTGGGTATAGCCGTTCCAGTCAGGGACAGCCGTGGAGAGACCAGGGACCAGGTAAGAAGGCCAGTGGTCACTCTGCTGGGCCACTTACTTTGGTTTTCATGTCTGTTTACTGCAGGAAGCAGACAGTATGAGCATGACCAGTGGAGAAGGTACTAGTCAACCTCCAGGTAAGTTCATCACCTGCATCTCCAGAAGAAATACTTGGTTTCAAAACACTCTTGCTTCCTCCAGAAAGAGTATGGAGAGAAAAAGAGGCACACCTGGACGCAGAGCCCTGCCAGCGCCCTCCTCTGCTGTTGCAGCTGCAAGGAGACCATGCCTGTGGGAGCCAGGCCTCGCTTGCATGAAGAAGGAACGATGCCTTTTTCAATGGTGTCTCCCTCCCATTGTGCAGAAGAGCTTTTGTTGGCTTCTCTCCCGAGCTTGTGCCTGATTCTGTGGCCCAAAACAATCATTGTTAACATCTTCATGTGTTTCATTCTGATCTTTCATTCATATATATGATGCCTAGCTAATTTCATTTTAAAATAAATGGGAATCTGTTGTATTCTGATTTTTTATTAGCAACACTAGATTATGAGGGGTTATCTCCTGTTATTAAAAAGTCAGAAAACACTATACAGTAGTCCTCCCTTATCTGCGGGGGAGACATCCCAAGACCCTCAGTGGATGCCTGAGACTGGATAGTATGGAATCCTACATATCTATACCTTGGCTTTTTCCTCTACGTACATACCATGATAAAGCTTAACAAAGAACAGTGAGAGATTAACAGCAACCAATAACTAATAAAAGCTATGTGAATGTGGTCTCTGTCAAAATATCGTGCTGTAATCACCCTTCTTGCTATCTGAAAACCAAGAAGACCACTAAGTGACTAATGGTCAGAGAAGCTGGATGAGGGGCTGATTCATGTCCTGGGCATGACAGAGCGGGAGGCACAAGGTTTCATCACACTATTCACAATGGCGAGCAAGTTAAAACGGATTTCCCATTTAATTTAATTTTCAGACTTCAGTTGACCATGAGTAACCGAAACCACAGAAAGTGAAGCTGGGGATATTTCAGAAATTCTTTTCTAATCAGAAATTCTAATCAAACATAAGTTTCCAACTATGTGTTCTCTTGGTCCTCAGAAGTGTTTGAATAGAAAAGTAACAACTAACTTCCCATCTTTCTGGTGGAAGAGTTAATTCTGCCTGGAGGGTTCTGCCTGGGAGACATGACAGCATGTGTGTGACTCCTGTGTCTGTTTCTGTGGGGTCATCCCTTTCGTTTCATTTTGCCAGGGCCTGGCTCAGGATTTTTTATGGCAGTGCCTGTGAAGACAAGCCTGGCCCTCCATCCAGTCACACAGGAAATCCACAGAGAGCATGCTGAGAGCAGCCAGCGGCTGGGCTGCCATCAGGCCTGGTTTATGATGCCACAAGTGAATGGCACGTTTGTTCCTCTTTATCTCTGAGCATTGAAGGACTTTTGGTTAAAAAAAAAAATTAAGTTCAGAGTAATCCTTTTCATGGAAGAATCTTCAGGTCACCAAAGAATTGAAATTTTAAGCCCCAGATTGTACTGAGCTGTACCTGTGGGAAAAGGAATGGCCAGGGTATTGATGATGGAAAAGATTCAAATGAGGAGTTAGAAGGCAAGCCCTCTGTGGGCAGCCGTCTTCCAGAAACCTCGAACTTATGTCTGTCTCCACCTGAGAAAGGAGAAGAAAAGCTGGTGGTGACCCCTGCTCCTGCTGGGCCATGCCATGGCTCTGAAGATGCCCCGTGTTCTTAGGAGGTGCTCACCCCTGGCACCTAAAGACATTTCCTTCTGGTTGTTGCTCTTTAAAAACAAAATAAGCCCCTGAACGTGCTTGCAGGCCAGTTTGTGTGCCTGCACTTGACGAATTACCTTGACCAACGGGCCAAAGGCACAGAGCTCCAAGGCATCATCTTTCCTTAAAATCCTGAGTGTTTATTAAAAAGGGACATGGTCTCTAGGTATCTTATTACATTTGTATTTCTTACATTTGAAATATCCTAACCGCTCCCTTCGGTTTCTTCTTAAGAACATTTACATCTAATTATTTTTCGTGCAAGTCTTGTAGGACCCACATGTTTTCCTAGCTTTGGAAATCGATTTTTTTCATTCCTCTTATGAGGATTTCCCTATGTCAGTAAACATTAACTTTCTATTTCTTCCATTTTTGCTCATTTGAAACCCCTGCTGCTTCTAGATCTATTTCTTTGCACTTGTATAACTTTGAAATAAATTCCTCATCCCTTAGACTAAGAGAGTGGGTGTCTGTGAAAATTGTTTTCTCCTTCATAATACCTAAATTCTAGTTTGTCAGTAAAATATTTGTGTTTGGTTAACAAGCTCTTATTTAAGCCATTGAGTTAGTATAATCTTTATTACCTTTGAAAAACCAGAGAGCTGAATTTTTTGTCATTCTAAGTTGTAAGTAACACTGCAGTCAAGTCTTCTGATGAAATTTCCATATATCAAATTGAAAATAAAGCAAAATATATTTATTACTCATAACTAATATACTTTCACATTTCTCTGATTATTTGTAAG